CATTATCCGACTTCACACACATTCTTCTATTACTACTGGTAGAAGAAAGTGAAAACACAAAGGACAAAAGATGCAAACACATGTGGTTCCTTATTTAGATTGCGACAGGCATTTTGCTACAGTAAGAGTTAAGAAAAATCGGTGTCAGGGAAATTTTAAATGAAGAATTTACTAATTCCAAGATATCCAGACAGCATTACTGACTCAGTTTGACTCACAACTATCTGAATACTTAGAAGTAGCATATTTTTGAGGGAAAGAAGTAGATGAAGGGACAGAACTCTATACCTGAAATATAATTTTAATTTTAAGGGTTTTTTTTTTGTACAATTGTATTTATGTAATTAGGTAGCATTGCAAATACTCATTAACACTAATTCAGTTTTAAAGGCTATTAAAAGACAATTTAATTTGTCACAGAGCATCAATATTGCTCATATTTTTATTGATAATAGATTAAGTTAAAAACAACATTTAAAGAAGGGTTTAAGTGCATTTTGACAAGTCAACATTTCTGCTCTCGTGTTTTCACACCTGATCTCAAATACTGCTCCCCACACAAAGTAATTCAGAAGCCATGGCTTAAAAATAGATAATAAACACTGATGCTTTGTGTAAATACGTACTAAGAATAGCATGCCACTAGATCTAGCATTTGACTCCTTGGATGACAGTGAATATCAATGCCTGTTATTTGTCATTCTGAAATCTGCCGGGTGATGATTCTTTTTATTGGTGCATCCTTCCAAACATATTTCATCGCACCATGTGCACCGGAGTTCTTTAGGCGGGTATGTCGGAGGTGGGTGTCGCCTGGCTGGCCCCTCTCCCCTTTGCTCGCCCCCTTTCTCGCCCTCGCGCTCTCGCCTCCCTCTGCCTCCAGCCCCCTCTGCTCCTTTGGGCTCACGCCCCCCTCCTCCCCCTCCAGCTGGCGGGGGCTGCGCTGCCTCCCAGACCTAGCAGACCTGCTCAGTCAGCTGGGGCCCCCTGAGGACAGTTGCCTCCGGAGCCGCCGGGACCTGCCATTCTGCGAGGAATGGCAGCGGCAGCAGCATCCCCGCCAGAGGCGGCGGCGGCGGCGGCAGCGGCCACGGCCACCACCGCGGACGCTATTGTTCCCTGGTGTTAGACGCGCTCTCCCTCCTTCTCATCTGAAGCGAACAATAGCAGGAAAGAGCTTTGCTTTCTGTACTCTTTGAAAAGACGTTCCAAGAGCGGAGAAAAATTCCCTGCCGAGCGTGCTACGGCTCTGGACCCTGGAGTGGCTGCAGGCGGCATGGGGCTGCAAGCCAGGCGCTGGGCGTCCGGGAGCCGGGGCGCTGCGGGGCCGCGCCGGGGCGTCCTGCAGCTGCTGCCGCTGCCGCTGCCGCTGCCGCTGCTCCTGCTGCTGCTGCTACGCCCGGGCGCCGGCAGGGCTGCGGCGCAGGGCGAGGCGGAGGCGCCCACCCTCTATCTGTGGAAGACTGGTAAGTGGGACGGAGTTACCCTTTCCCCATCTGCTGTGTTTGAGTAGGATTTTAACTTTTACAGACAAATGAAGAGTTACGTGGATCTTCTCTTCTATTTCTTTGCTCTTAATTTTGAGGCACTGCTTAAGTCTTGCATCAGAGTTATCCATAAGAATTAAAAAAACGAAGAAGAAGAAGAAGAAGAAGAAGAGATGAGGTTAGTTCCCTGGTTTGATTTGGGAGAAACTCCACTGCTAATTTTTGTGTTATAATTTTTGTAGGTCCATGGGGCCGATGTATGGGAGATGAATGTGGTCCCGGAGGCATCCAAACGAGGGCTGTGTGGTGTGCTCATGTGGAGGGATGGACTACACTGCATACTAACTGTAAGCAGGCCGAGAGACCCAATAACCAGCAGAATTGTTTCAAAGTTTGCGATTGGCACAAAGAGTTGTACGACTGGAGACTGGGACCTTGGAATCAGTGTCAGCCCGTGATTTCAAAAAGCCTAGAGAAACCTCTTGAGTGCATTAAGGGGGAAGAAGGTATTCAGGTGAGGGAGATAGCGTGCATCCAGAAAGACAAAGACATTCCTGCGGAGGATATCATCTGTGAGTACTTTGAGCCCAAGCCTCTCCTGGAGCAGGCTTGCCTCATTCCTTGCCAGCAAGATTGCATCGTGTCTGAATTTTCTGCCTGGTCCGAATGCTCCAAGACCTGCGGCAGCGGGCTCCAGCACCGGACGCGTCATGTGGTGGCGCCCCCGCAGTTCGGAGGCTCTGGCTGTCCAAACCTGACGGAGTTCCAGGTGTGCCAATCCAGTCCATGCGAGGCCGAGGAGCTCAGGTACAGCCTGCATGTGGGGCCCTGGAGCACCTGCTCAATGCCCCACTCCCGACAAGTAAGACAAGCAAGGAGACGCGGGAAGAATAAAGAACGGGAAAAGGACCGCAGCAAAGGAGTAAAGGATCCAGAAGCCCGCGAGCTTATTAAGAAAAAGAGAAACAGAAACAGGCAGAACAGACAAGAGAACAAATATTGGGACATCCAGATTGGATATCAGACCAGAGAGGTTATGTGCATTAACAAGACGGGGAAAGCTGCTGATTTAAGGTAACATTTTAATTACTGTTAACTACACAGGCTCTGTAATGAGAATATCAATGCTCTTTTACAGCTTTTGCCAGCAAGAGAAGCTTCCAATGACCTTCCAGTCCTGTGTGATCACCAAAGAGTGCCAGGTTTCCGAGTGGTCAGAGTGGAGCCCCTGCTCAAAAACATGCCATGACATGGTGTCCCCTGCAGGCACTCGTGTAAGGACACGAACCATCAGGCAGTTTCCCATTGGCAGTGAAAAGGAGTGTCCAGAATTTGAAGAAAAAGAACCCTGTTTGTCTCAAGGAGATGGAGTTGTCCCCTGTGCCACGTGAGTAAATAAAGAAGGGTATAGCGTCTGCCTGGTTGCTGCTGGTGGTGTTGTCTTTATTTAGGTATGGCTGGAGAACTACAGAGTGGACTGAGTGCCGTGTGGACCCTTTGCTCAGTCAGCAGGACAAGAGGCGCGGCAACCAGACGGCCCTCTGTGGAGGGGGCATCCAGACCCGAGAGGTGTACTGCGTGCAGGCCAACGAAAACCTCCTCTCACAATTAAGTACCCACAAGAACAAAGAAGGTAACCTTTGCTTTCTTCTCAAGGATTCACTTATTTTTTAATATGTGTCTGTATTTTTCTCTAGCCTCAAAGCCAATGGACTTAAAATTATGCACTGGACCTATCCCTAATACTACACAGCTGTGCCACATTCCTTGTCCAACTGAATGTGAAGTTTCACCTTGGTCAGCTTGGGGACCTTGTACTTATGAAAACTGTAATGATCAGCAAGGGAAAAAAGGTAGGTAACGTGACCATGACATGCCTTTTATAAACAATAGATTTTTCCTTCCCCCATAATTCAGGCTTCAAACTGAGGAAGCGGCGCATTACCAATGAGCCCACTGGAGGCTCTGGGGTAACCGGAAACTGCCCTCACTTACTGGAAGCCATTCCCTGTGAAGAGCCTGCCTGTTATGACTGGAAAGCAGTGAGACTGGGAAACTGCGAGCCAGATAACGGAAAGGAGTGTGGTCCAGGCACGCAAGTTCAAGAGGTTGTGTGCATCAACAGTGATGGTAAGACAGACGTATCTATTATGTTTTTATGGATAATAGCTGTTGGTGGTCATGTTTTCCCCAGGAGAAGAAGTTGACAGACAGCTGTGCAGAGATGCCATCTTCCCCATCCCTGTGGCCTGTGATGCCCCATGCCCGAAAGACTGTGTGCTCAGCACATGGTCTACGTGGTCCTCCTGCTCACACACCTGCTCAGGGAAAACGACAGAAGGGAAACAGATACGAGCACGATCCATTCTGGCCTATGCGGGTGAAGAAGGTGAGTCGCCAGCTTCAGACGCCATCTAGGTTATCTAATTTGCTATCATTGTCCATGTTTTTAGGTGGAATTCGCTGTCCAAATAGCAGTGCTTTGCAAGAAGTACGAAGCTGTAATGAGCATCCTTGCACAGTGTACCACTGGCAAACTGGTCCCTGGGGCCAGTGCATTGAGGACACCTCAGTATCGTCCTTCAACACAACTACGACTTGGAATGGGGAGGCCTCCTGCTCTGTCGGCATGCAGACAAGAAAAGTCATCTGTGTGCGAGTCAATGTGGGCCAAGTGGGACCCAAAAAGTAAGAGCTTTAGAATGACAACAGTAAATCGTTGAAGCCTAATAATTCCCCTTTGCCTTTCTAGATGTCCTGAAAGCCTTCGACCTGAAACTGTAAGGCCTTGTCTGCTTCCTTGTAAGAAGGACTGTATTGTGACCCCATATAGTGACTGGACATCATGCCCCTCTTCGTGTAAAGAAGGTATGGTCTGCAGAGTTAGGAAGGCTGTTCACAGTACAGAGGTTAAAAAACTGCTTCATTGCAGGGGACTCCAGTATCAGGAAGCAGTCTAGGCATCGGGTCATCATTCAGCTGCCAGCCAACGGGGGCCGAGACTGCACAGATCCCCTCTATGAAGAGAAGGCCTGTGAGGCACCTCAAGCGTGCCAAAGCTACAGGTAGGGTTAGAGAAATGCATCGTGAGGGAGGATTCCCCACTGGGCTTCTGTTCCTGTCTTGTAGGTGGAAGACTCACAAATGGCGCAGATGCCAATTAGTCCCTTGGAGCGTGCAACAAGACAGCCCTGGAGCACAGGAAGGCTGTGGGCCTGGGCGACAGGCAAGAGGTGGGAGGCCCCATTCCACAGTTCATTTCTCCTTTGTTATAACAGCTTTATGCTTTTCTTTTAGCCATTACTTGTCGCAAGCAAGATGGAGGACAGGCTGGAATCCATGAGTGCCTACAGTATGCAGGCCCTGTGCCAGCCCTTACCCAGGCCTGCCAGATCCCCTGCCAGGATGACTGTCAATTGACCAGCTGGTCCAAGTTTTCTTCATGCAATGGAGACTGTGGTGCAGTTAGGACCAGAAAGCGCACTCTTGTTGGTAAGAATAATTGGGATGCCAAAGCCAGTACAACTTAAATTGCCTGATTGTTTCTCTTCCACAGGAAAAAGTAAAAAGAAGGAAAAATGTAAAAATTCCCATTTGTATCCCCTGATTGAGACTCAGTATTGTCCTTGTGACAAATATAATGCACAACCTGTGGGGAACTGGTCAGACTGTATTTTACCAGAGGGAAAAGTGGAAGTGTTGCTGGGAATGAAAGTACAAGGAGACATCAAGGAATGCGGACAAGGATATCGTTACCAAGCAATGGCATGCTACGATCAAAATGGCAGGCTTGTGGAAACATCTAGATGTAACAGCCATGGTAATTCAATCTTCATTGTTACATATTTGCTAAGATGATTCTTGTCTCATTTTCCTCTACTCAGGTTACATTGAGGAGGCCTGCATCATCCCCTGCCCCTCAGACTGCAAGCTCAGTGAGTGGTCCAACTGGTCGCGCTGCAGCAAGTCCTGTGGGAGTGGTGTGAAGGTTCGTTCTAAATGGCTGCGTGAAAAACCATATAATGGAGGAAGGCCTTGCCCCAAACTGGACCATGTCAACCAGGTATTTTCTATCATTGACAGTGTTAAGATATTCTTTTCATCATTCCTGTTGAACACCACTCCAGGCACAGGTAAGAACTCTTAAACCTCATGCTTTTTGATACCTGAGATTGCTGAGAACCATGTGTGTTTCAGGTGTATGAGGTTGTCCCATGCCACAGTGACTGCAACCAGTACCTATGGGTCACAGAGCCCTGGAGCATCTGCAAGGTGACCTTTGTGAATATGCGGGAGAACTGTGGAGAGGGCGTGCAAACCCGAAAAGTGAGGTAAGACAAAGCCTAATTATACAGAAAAGCAAATTTTCTAGAATATGTTTATGTTCTTTTCTAGATGCATGCAGAATACAGCAGATGGCCCTTCTGAACATGTAGAGGATTACCTCTGTGACCCAGAAGAGATGCCCCTGGGCTCTAGAGTGTGCAAATTACCATGCCCTGAGGACTGTGTGATATCTGAATGGGGTCCATGGACCCAATGTGTTTTGGTGAGATGATTAACCTTTTTATTAATGTAGAGCCTTTCTGAGAATTTGTACTGTTCTTTTTAAGCCTTGCAATCAAAGCAGTTTCCGGCAAAGGTCAGCTGATCCCATCAGACAACCAGCTGATGAAGGAAGATCTTGCCCTAATGCTGTTGAGAAAGAACCCTGTAACCTGAACAAAAACTGCTACCACTATGATTATAATGTAACAGGTACATGGATCATCATCTGATCACGGAGTTAACTTCTGTTCTGATGGGCTTCCCTTTTTTTCAGACTGGAGTACATGTCAGCTGAGTGAGAAGGCAGTTTGTGGAAATGGAATAAAAACAAGGATGTTGGATTGTGTTCGAAGTGATGGCAAGTCAGTTGACCTGAAATATTGTGAAGCGGTAGGTGGATGCTGTGTTATATCTTCGCGAGTATATACATCCTGATCTACCTCTGTTCTTCCAGCTTGGCTTGGAGAAGAACTGGCAGATGAACACGTCCTGCATGGTGGAATGCCCTGTGAACTGTCAGCTTTCTGATTGGTCTCCTTGGTCAGAATGTTCTCAAACATGTGGCCTCACAGGTTTGTTTGTACCATAACTTATATTAGGCTACATTAAAGGTGCATCACTTTGTATCTCTTCAAGGAAAAATGATCCGAAGACGAACAGTGACCCAGCCCTTTCAAGGTGATGGAAGACCATGCCCTTCCCTGATGGACCAGTCCAAACCCTGCCCAGTGAAGCCTTGTTATCGGTGGCAATATGGCCAGTGGTCTCCATGCCAAGTGCAGGTATCAAATCTCAAGAAGTTGTCAGGAAGTGTTTTCTAATTAGTTATTTCTTCCTCCATTCCAGGAGGCCCAGTGTGGAGAAGGGACCAGAACAAGGAACATTTCTTGTGTAGTAAGTGATGGGTCAGCTGATGATTTCAGCAAAGTGGTGGATGAGGAATTCTGTGCTGACATTGAACTCATTATAGATGGTAATAAAAATATGGTTCTGGAGGAATCCTGCAGCCAGCCTTGCCCAGGTAACAACGGCAAAGGAGAATTCATATTCTGAATGGGTGTAAATTACAAATATGTGTTTTACAGGTGACTGTTATTTGAAGGACTGGTCTTCCTGGAGCCTGTGTCAGCTGACCTGTGTGAATGGTGAGGATCTAGGCTTTGGTGGAATACAGGTCAGATCCAGACCGGTGATTATACAAGAACTAGAGAATCAGCATCTGTGCCCAGAGCAGATGTTAGAAACAAAATCATGTTATGGTGAGTGCTACCGTTCATATACTCTATCTTAATGCTTCTGCTAATGTTTATTATTTCCCTGCAGATGGACAGTGCTATGAATATAAATGGATGGCCAGTGCTTGGAAGGGCTCTTCCCGAACAGTGTGGTGTCAAAGGTCAGATGGTATAAATGTAACAGGTAAACCTCCAGTTTCTCTTTGTCCTTTGAAATATTTGTCAAAACATGATTTTCTGTTCCGCAGGGGGCTGCTTGGTGATGAGCCAGCCTGATGCCGACAGGTCTTGTAACCCACCGTGTAGTCAACCCCACTCGTACTGTAGCGAGGTATGTGAAAATTCATCAGGGCAGACAAGCCATGGCTAGTATAAATCTTCTTGTTCTCCTGCAGACAAAAACATGCCATTGTGAAGAAGGGTACACTGAAGTCATGTCTTCTAACAGCACCCTTGAGCAATGCACACTTATCCCCGTGGTGGTATTACCCACCATGGAGGACAAAAGAGGAGATGTGAAAACCAGTCGGGCTGTACATCCAACCCAACCCTCCAGTAACCCAGCAGGACGGGGAAGGACCTGGTTTCTACAGCCATTTGGGCCAGGTGAACTGACTAGACTAGTGTTGAAAGAGAAAGTAAATTAATAACTAATATCCATTCTTCTTAGATGGGAGACTAAAGACCTGGGTTTACGGTGTAGCAGCTGGGGCATTTGTGTTACTCATCTTTATTGTCTCCATGATTTATCTAGCTTGGTGAGTGTTTAAATAATTAAAAATCCAAAGAGTTTCTTTCTCCTAATTCCGAATTTTTTTACAGCAAAAAGCCAAAGAAACCCCAAAGAAGGCAAAACAACCGACTGAAACCTTTAACCTTAGCCTATGATGGAGATGCCGACATGTAACATATAACTTTTCCTGGCAACAACCAGTTTCGGCTTTCTGACTTCATAGATGTCCAGAGGCCACAACAAATGTATCCAAACTGTGTGGATTAAAATATATTTTAATTTTTAAAAATGGCATCATAAAGACAAGAGTGAAAATCATACTGCCACTGGAGATATTTAAGACAGTACCACTTATATACAGACCATCAACCGTGAGAATTATAGGAGATTTAGCTGAATACATGCTGCATTCTGAAAGTTTTATGTCATCTTTTCTGAAATCTACCGACTGAAAAACCACTTTCATCTCTAAAAAATAATGGTGGAATTGGCCAGTTAGGATGCCTGATACAAGACCGTCTGCAGTGTTAATCCATAAAACTTCCTAGCATGAAGAGTTTCTACCAAGATCTCCACAATACTATGGTCAAATTAACATGTGTACTCAGTTGAATGACACACATTATGTCAGATTATGTACTTGCTAATAAGCAATTTTAACAATGCATAACAAATAAACTCTAAGCTAAGCAGAAAATCCACTGAATAAATTCAGCATCTTGGTGGTCGATGGTAGATTTTATTGACCTGCATTTCAGAGACAAAGCCTCTTTTTTAAGACTTCTTGTCTCTCTCCAAAGTAAGAATGCTGGACAAGTACTAGTGTCTTAGAAGAACGAGTCCTCAAGTTCAGTATTTTATAGTGGTAATTGTCTGGAAAACTAATTTACTTGTGTTAATACAATACGTTTCTACTTTCCCTGATTTTCAAACTGGTTGCCTGCATCTTTTTTGCTATATGGAAGGCACATTTTTGCACTATATTAGTGCAGCACGATAGGCGCTTAACCAGTATTGCCATAGAAACTGCCTCTTTTCATGTGGGATGAAGACATCTGTGCCAAGAGTGGCATGAAGACATTTGCAAGTTCTTGTATCCTGAAGAGAGTAAAGTTCAGTTTGGATGGCAGCAAGATGAAATCAGCTATTACACCTGCTGTACACACACTTCCTCATCACTGCAGCCATTGTGAAATTGACAACATGGCGGTAATTTAAGTGTTGAAGTCCCTAACCCCTTAACCCTCTAAAAGGTGGATTCCTCTAGTTGGTTTGTAATTGTTCTTTGAAGGCTGTTTATGACTAGATTTTTATATTTGTTATCTTTGTTAAGAAAAAAAAAGAAAAAGGAACTGGATGTCTTTTTAATTTTGAGCAGATGGAGAAAATAAATAATGTATCAATGACCTTTGTAACTAAAGGAAATCAAAATTATATGTTGATTTTTCTTTCTCTCTGATTTCCCAGTTTCAGATTGAATGTCTGTCTTGCAGGCAGTTATTTCAAAATCCATAGTCTTTTGCCTTTCTCACTGGCAAAATTTGAAGCAATCTCTCTCTTCAATGTATGATTTCAAAACTAAAATTTTAAAAGAGAAGAATAAATATCTTATCCAAGACTTCATTGCATATCTAGAGCAAGAGTGGCAAACTTTTTCTGTAAAGGACTATATAGAAAATATTTTCCACAAGGTCTATGTTGCAACTTCTCAACTTTGCCATTCTGCTAATGCAATCTTAGTAAATAAAAGAATGAACATAACTGTTTTCCTATATAACTTCCCTTACAAAAACAGCCAGTAGGCCACCTTTGCAGGTCATATTTTGCTGACCCCTGGTCTGGATGTTTTTTAATGCTAGCTCTCCATGGTGTCATCTTTCGTTTTCATTCATTTTTCAAAGGTGAGAATTTACAGTCATTACATTTCCCACTGTATCAGAAGTAGCTGTATTTTCTACAGATGTAGCCCTGGGAATGGCACAGTGGAACAATATTTAACTAACTCAGCAGACTTCTTGCAAATGAAAAGAAAACTCAAAAGGTGCCATTAAAAAGCAATACCATTTTCAGGCAACATTATTGCAACAACCTTTGTGAGAGAGGACACTAGCTTTTCAGGATATTTGAAAAATAATATAACTAACATGCTATTTTATCTTAAACAGCTGTGTTCCTGTAAAAGTGTTTTGGATTAGAAGGTATTTTTACCTTCATACTGGAGTATGAACTCCCCCTGCTGTTCATTAGAGTATTTGCAAAGATTACAAAAGACATCAGGTTAGGATGTCATTGTCCCCAAAATGAAAATATTTGTATGTATTTCAATAAGAACTAAATGCAGTAAGCGCTAATTCCTCATTCAATATTCACTATATTAGGAAATGTAAATCATTTCAAAGAGAACAGGTAGTCAGGAAGATGAAAATTTTACTTTAAAGCAAGGATTTAAACAAAGAAAACCATAAAAACAAAGTCCATTTTATCTGTTTTATTAAAGAGGAAGAAAAAATAATATTGTTACTTTAAAACTGTGATTGTCAATATATATAATCAGGGGTCTTCCAGATAATCCTAAAGTTGATCTCTTTGAATAAAATAAACTCCATTTGTCCAAAATAGTTAAGAAAGACTCTATTGTGGTTACTTGAAAAATTCAGCTAACCCTCTTATGAAATGTGTGCAACACCTATTAATTTTGAAATGTGGGATAGAATACCTACTAAAGCTATATTTAAGGTATTGTAAAATGTCATTAATTCAGAAAAGATTAGTATCATCCTACCTATAAGAATTAAATTAGCAAATCAAAATTATAGAATGTTATGAAAAATACATTTTATTCATAAATTAATTAGATTTTACAGCATATATGCATGCATATATATATATACACACACACACACACACACCCATATATATGAGAGAGAGGAAATTAGGTTCAACATGACCTAATATTAGAGAACATATTGGAAGGTCACTGTTTGTTAGGATAAATAAATACTGGATAACCTCGTTAGAAAGGTGGAAAGAGGAGAACGTAGCAATCTGGCTATTTTGGACAAAGGGAAGGTTATTATATTCATGTTTATAACATGAAAATGGCCTTATTTTTGTTTCTGACATGAGACAATAATGAGTTAAATATTTTATTGGAATTTCATCAAAACCTTATTTTTACTGTTCCTTCTAAAAATTTGGGAGGGGAATATAGTAGTAACTTCTCTATTGACACTTTTACCTCACCGAGGGGGTAAAAGATGTAGAACTGCTGTTCCCTAGAATGAAGGTCTGTTGTTTGGTTTTTAAAAAAAGAAGAGCAGAAAAAGTTTGACACAGTATTATATGATTTTGCTGGACTATTTCACTAGAAACCACGTAGAATAGGACTAACTGATCTCTTTTGAAAGGGGCTGATTTGCTTATTCATCAATAACTAATCCAATATGTGGACAGTAATCTTAATTTCAAAGCCTTTTTTGAGGATACTACGGTGTAGCTTAAGTGAATTTAAAAAGAGTGCATAAAAGCTTGTTTTTAATTACTTATAACAAAGCACAAATTACTTCTAACAAGGCAAATATTTATTGACATATAAGACATTCTGCTAGGCATTGTAAAAAAAAAAAAAAAAGTAATGGCTTTTGTATACATAGGTACTTAAGACAGACATCCAAAAGAAGGAAAAAATGCTTAATGAGTGAAGATAGCACTGAAACATGTTGACTTTTACTCTAGGTTTGTTTTTAGATGGGGTTAGTATTTTCCCCTACGTAATGTACATGTCTTTAGGCCACAGTATTAGGAGTTTGATTTTTCCCTGCCCCACCCTCAGGTAGGTGGCAGTGGTCATTGTAGCTTAATCAGACCCCTGTTAAGTTCCTGGGCATTTCAAGGTAAATTCACGTCTTCCTTCTCACAGAAATTGAATAGACCTCTCACACACTTATTTACCTCCCCCAACAACCTGTATCCTTGGCCCTTTCTGATTTTCTCTGCTTGGTCTCTTTCTACTCTTGACAGCTATTCTTACCTACTTCCCACTAAACATGCCCAATTTTTTAATTAAAAAAAAAAGAATTCCTATATTTCCTTCCCTATTAGAATCAAAGTGTCACTCACTCAGAGTGTGAACATCCTGATTTACACCAAATCCACTGGTCAAAGAAATGAATAAAGGGAAAAGGAAAAATGTGGAAGGCATGCAGGAAAAAAAAAAAAAAAAAAGCCCTTTTCTGTAAAAATGTCCATGCCTACACTTGCTTTAGACCATCCCATATCCTCCTGCCTCCATCTCGAGTCTTTGTTCACATTCCACACCACAAGACAGTGAGGGAGGACTGTACTTTTCAGTACCATACAGAAGGGAGAGCCTGTTCTAAAGCTGACGTGGGTCTCAATAGTACATGAGAAGCACAATTCCCAAATGATCTGGGATCTCCTGTTTATAAATATATTACCAAATTCAAGTGTGGGTTCTTCTTCTATTTCCACTGTAAGATTGAGGGTGTTGAAAAAACAGTAGTCCTTGAGCAAATCTGTGAGGAATCTTGTCAGAATGTGATCTTTCCTGGGACTAGTTTAGTTGTGAGAACTACATCTGCTTGTTCTGGGAATAAGGGTCTCCCCAGGTCCTGCCCTCAGGTGGCCCTGGCTGCAGGACAGGATTTCAGGTATCAGAAACTGGTGTGTGAGCCAAGCAAATAGTTATCCATTTATAAAAAGGATGGTTTGCAGTGTGTTATAATAATTTTATATCTAGCAGGGACAATGAAAAATGGTTATGTCTACATTATTAAATGAATGAAACTAATGCTAAACAGTTAATTTTGCATTTTTATTTTTCTGTGTTTCTACCAAGTCAGATCTTAAAAATGGGCAGTATATGAAGAGCTTTAGTTTGTGGGAGTCATGTTTTCAGTGATCAAAAATCTCTATATTATTTAGAATATAATTGTCAGTCTTGTTGTGTTTTGTAGATTTATTGTTTTTAAGCCATAGTTTCTAGATTACCTACTTTTAACCCTCAAGTAAACTTTTCCCTATTTTTCAGAAATCTGTTTGTGTTTATTTTTAGAAAGTAAACATTTAGATTCCTTTTCTGGTACTTTTTTTCTCCATTTCTATCACACAGATTTGAAGAGATCAGTATCTATCATTGTAAAATATAACTTTATTAAAATTTGCAATCTGTCTTTCTATAAATTATTATTCCCTAAATGTGTATTTTATGTTAATTTAACTACCTGAATATTTATTTTGTTTAAATAAGGAGGCAGCTGTCTAAGAATTTTTGTTAATATTACTTTGTAAATTGCGTAATGTAATTTATTTTACATTATGTACATTTCCTTTTTAACGCACAAAATGTCTATGTACAATTAACTACAGATTTGCAAATAATGTCACTAAGCTTTATTCAGTCAATACAGATGGCATGTGAAGATGTAATATGCTTTTTTACATTTTCATATGGGTTATTTGTAAATAACTATATTGCTGACAAACATAAATACGGAAATCATTTTCATTCTAATCATGTGTATCTGTGTTTTGATTTGCACCAATTGCTTCTTAAATATGGATTAAAATTTTTTTCCAGTGAATACCTAAATCCTTTTACCTACTGTATTGCCCT